GCCTGTTCCTCCTCTACACACAGCAGCTTGGCCAGGTCAAAAACCCTCAGGACAGACCCCTGGGTATGTCAACACATGAAAGGCTCTGCCCAACATTGCCACGGAGTTGGTCGGGATGAATCTCTCCAGCTCTGAAACTCTGCTCCGACCCAGGCTCCCCCTCCTGCGTCTCAACGAGCCATGTCCCACCGGGTTCCTGTTTAACTCCTCACTTCCTTCTGCACCACCACGGAGAAGCTGTGGTGACCACAGGACAATCAGCTGGGCAGAGAAGAGAGGACATCAAAGATGGTCAGGAAGAACATGAGAAACCATGAGCTCCAGCTCAGCCACCGGACCCCACGGAGTCATACAGTGACCGAGAACTTTCCCTTTGACTATGGGACTCACAGCCACCACTGAGCAACAGGCACAGGCCTCTCCTCCCAAGAGGCATGAGAGATTCACCCTGCACACCTCCAGGAAGGACAGTTTCCTCTGGGACACCCAGGTCCTGAATGACCATCCTTGGAAGCTGCAGCCAAGCTAGACACGATTAGAAAAAGGAAGGGTCCCTCTCACCAGGCAACACACAGCTCACCCACAGCACAATGGGACATCACTGTGAAAGGGACCTGGTGCAGCTCCAGCCTCCTGCACTGAAGGGGAGAGCCAGATGGGGATGAAAGAGGGCAAATGGCATGAATGTGCACCCCGACCCAGAGCCATGGGGACAGCAGGAGGCTGAGGCCCAGGACTGTCCTCGCCCAACCTGCAGGGTATGTGTGTCACTGTGTGGGTCTGTGTGTGTGTGTGTGTGTGTGTGTGTGTGTGTCTGCACAAAGTGTGTGTTGAGGTTTGGTGAAAGAATCACTGCTGAAAAAGGCAGAGGCCTCCACAATTCCCAGGGACCTGAAACACAGACAAAAGGAAAAACAGAAGGAGGGACAAGGAGGCAGGACTGAGAGAGGAGGGGACAGAGAGGTGTCCTGGGCCTGACCCCGCCCATGAGCCTGAGAAGTGCTTCTGCCCTGGGAAGAGGCTCAGCACAGAAGGAGGAAGGACAGCACACCTGACAGCCCTGCTCAGGAAGTCTCTGGATCCTAGGCTCATCTCCACAGGGGAGAACACACAGACAGCAGAGACCATGGGACCCCTCTCAGCCCCTCCCTGCACTCAGCACATCACCTGGAAGGGGCTCCTGCTCACAGGTGAGGAGAGGACTTCCTGGGAGAGGACAGGAAAATATTAACTGATGCTGTCTCTACCTCCTAGCATCACTTTTAAACTTCTGGAACCTGCCCACCACTGCCCAAGTAATAATTGAAGCCAAGCCACCCAAAGTTTCCGAGGGGAAGGATGTTCTTCTACTTGTCCACAATTTGCCCCAGAATCTTACTGGCTACATCTGGTACAAAGGGCAAATGACGGACCTCTACCATTACATTACATCATATGTAGTACACGGTCAAATTATATATGGGCCTGCCTACAGTGGACGAGAAACAGTATATTCCAATGCATCCCTGCTGATCCAGAATGTCACACAGGAGGATGCAGGATCCTACACCTTACACATCATAAAGCGAGGCGATGGGACTGGAGGAGTAACTGGATATTTCACTGTCACCTTATACTGTGAGTGATTCCGCATGATCCCTGGGTGTTGGACAGGGCAATCTTCTCTCTGTTTTCTGCACAGCGGAGACTCCCAAGCCCTCCATCTCCAGCAGCAACTTAAACCCCAGGGAGGTCATGGAGGCTGTGCGCTTAATCTGTGATCCTGAGACTCCGGATGCAAGCTACCTGTGGTTGCTGAATGGTCAGAACCTCCCTATGACTCACAGGTTGCAGCTGTCCAAAACCAACAGGACCCTCTATCTATTTGGTGTCACAAAGTATATTGCAGGACCCTATGAATGTGAAATACGGAACCCAGTGAGTGCCAGCCGCAGTGACCCAGTCACCCTGAATCTCCTCCGTGAGTATCTTCTGTTCCTCTGTGAGCCAGGCCCACACAGGACAATCTTCTGTTATCCACACAGCGAAGCTGCCCATGCCTTACATCACCATCAACAACTTAAACCCCAGGGAGAAGAAGGATGTGTTAGCCTTCACCTGTGAACCTAAGAGTCGGAACTACACCTACATTTGGTGGCTAAATGGTCAGAGCCTCCCGGTCAGTCCGAGGGTAAAGCGACCCATTGAAAACAGGATACTCATTCTACCCAGTGTCACGAGAAATGAAACAGGACCCTATCAATGTGAAATACGGGACCGATATGGTGGCATCCGCAGTAACCCAGTCACCCTGAATGTCCTCTGTGAGTATCCTTTGTTCCTCTGTGGGCCAGGACATCACCTGTGGCTTTATTCTCTTTCCTCCAGATGGTCCAGACCTCCCCAGAATTTACCCTTCATTCACCTATTACCGTTCAGGAGAAAACCTCGACTTGTCCTGCTTTGCGGACTCTAACCCACCGGCAGAGTATTCTTGGACAATTAATGGGAAGTTTCAGCTATCAGGACAAAAGCTCTTTATCCCCCAAATTACTACAAATCATAGCGGGCTCTATGCTTGCTCTGTTCGTAACTCAGCCACTGGCAAGGAAATCTCCAAATCCATGATAGTCAAAGTCTCTGGTAAGTGGATCCCAGCATCCTTGGCAATAGGGAAATGCGCTGACCTGGGCCTTCTGTCAATCAGGTCCCTGCCATGGAAACCAGACAGAGTCTCATTAATGGCTGCCACAATAGAGACACTGAGAAAAAGAACAGGTTGATACCTTCATGAAATTCAAGACAAAGAAGAAAAAAACTCAATGTTATTGGACTAAATAATCAAAAGGATAATGTTTTCATAATTTTTTATTGGAAAATGTGCTGATTCTTGGAATGTTTTATTCTCCAGATTTATGAACTTTTTTTCTTCAGCAATTGGTAAAGTATACTTTTGTAAACAAAAATTGAAACATTTGCTTTTGCTCTCTATCTGAGTGCCCCAGAATTGGGAAACTATTCATGAGTATTCATAGGTTTATGGTAATAAAGTTATTTGCACAAGTTCAGTAAGAATCTGCTCTCTTTATAACAGGACACA